AAGACTGAGTGATTTGAACTCAAAAATATCCATCATCACTTGCTAAATCATAGACAGCAGGTTATTTCCCTCGACTTTGCTGTGCAGACCTGTAGTGGCTCAATTTCTGCCATAATAAAGGCCGTACTAGAAAGAGCAATCCTAACTAAGCGCGCAAGGTAAACATCAAGCTGGGGCCGTCAGGGGCGGGGAAACACTTTCTGAATGGCGGAAGCTCCGAGAGACGCCTTTCCCAGCTGCTCCAGAGGGGAAAGGAAAAGGGAGAAAGTCTGTTTTTCCAGAATCTCCCAAACACAGCCCAGGGGCCTGCTCCGCGGGCCTAAGCGCCTCCACGTGTCTCAGAAGCCTAGCACTATAGATACCCCGGGGCACGGAGCTGGGAAAACGGGAATAGGAAGACACTTTACCCCGAGAAGATCCAGTCCAACAGGTCTTCTTCAGCCGGATGACTGTGGAGCGCCACCACAAGCAGGGCCTGCAACCCAGGCATCCAGGCTAGACACCAAATCAGCAAACTTTATTCCCGCGCTGCCGAGTACAAGCCGGCGCCTCCCCGGCGCACACAGTACACATCAGCTCCGGGAGACCTACCCGACCCGCCCCTCCAGCGCCGTCCCCGCCCCCGTTCCTGCCCCACCCCTTTCCCCGCCCCCGGCCCGGCTCGCCTTTCTCGCGGCGCTGCAACCCTCCCACCACAGCCCATCCAGCCCCGCCCAGCGCGCCGCGGTGCGCATGCGTGGAGGCCCTCGCTGCCGCTGAGCACCTCGGGAAGTGTAGTCTCTTCGCAGGTGCGGCTGGGCAGCTAGAGTCCTGCATCCCGGTGGAATCCGGAGAAGTGAGAACATTCCCGCCGCCCGGTCCTCATTCCCATCTTCCCACCTGTCCAGTCCCCTCGCACTCCCGCTGCACCCCACGCGCCGGGCTTCAGTCAGAGAGTGCACTGAGGAAGAGCGGAGACCCCCTCTTCCCCTCAGCAGGCTGTGCCGGGGGAGGCGGGGTCCACCGCCCGCCCCCCGCCGTCGCTCTCCCCGCCTCCCCTTCCCTCCCCTCCTGGCGGGTGCGGGGCCGGTGTCCGAAGTCAGGCGGCGGCCCCCGCAGCGGCCGCAGGAGGGGCGGCTGCGGTGGGCGCCGCGGGCGATGCCCCTGCCCGGCTGCTCCGGCGGGGGGCAGTGCGAGCGGCGGCGGCGGGGGAGGAGGCGGGGGGCGGCGGCTGCGGCGGCTGCAGCAGAGGGGCCGAGAGCTGGCGGTGGCGGCGGCGGTGGTCGTGAAGGGCATCGGCGGCGGCGGTGATGGCAGAGATGATGTGAGTGCCCGCCGGCTGGAGACCTGGGGCCGCGGAGCGCGGGACGGGCGGCGGCGGCGTGCGGGAGCGGCCCCGGGGGCGGCGGAGGGATGCGGGGAGCGCGGGCAGAGCCGGAGCGGCGGCCGCCAACCGGCCGGCAGTGGCTGGAGCCCCGCGCTGCGGCGCCGGGGGAGCCGGGCCCGGCGTGGGGGTCGCGGGCGGCGGCGGGGCGGTCAGGCCGAGGGGCGTCTGCGATTGTTCTCAACACCCCTCCCCCACCCCATCCCGTGTGTCTGTTTGTTACTTGCAGCTGAAGATGGAAAGAGCCAGGCGAAGGGGAGGCGGCGGCGGCCGCGGCCGCGGAGGCAAGAATGTAGGGGGCTCTGGCCTAAGCAAGAGTAGACTCTATCCCCAGGCCCAGCACTCCCACTACCCCCACTACGCGGCCTCAGCCACCCCTAATCAGGCCGGGGGCGCAGCCGAAATCCAGGAGCTGGCCTCCAAACGAGTGGACATCCAGAAAAAGAGGTTTTACCTAGACGTGAAGCAAAGCTCCCGGGGCCGCTTCCTAAAGATAGCCGAAGTCTGGATAGGGAGAGGCCGGCAGGACAACATCAGAAAGAGTAAACTGACCCTCTCCCTGTCTGTGGCAGCGGAGCTGAAGGACTGTCTAGGGGACTTCATCGAGCACTATGCCCACCTGGGCCTGAAAGGCCACCGGCAAGAGCATGGCCACAGCAAAGAGCAAGGCTCCAGAAGGAGGCAGAAGCACTCGGCACCCTCCCCACCAGTCTCGGTGGGGTCCGAAGAGCATCCTCACAGTGTCCTGAAAACAGACTATATCGAGAGGGACAATAGGAAATATTACCTAGACCTAAAGGAAAATCAGCGGGGTCGCTTCCTACGGATTAGACAAACCATGATGCGGGGGACTGGCATGATAGGTTATTTTGGCCACAGTTTGGGCCAAGAACAGACTATTGTCCTCCCAGCACAAGGAATGATTGAGTTTCGTGATGCCTTGGTTCAGCTGATTGAAGACTATGGCGAAGGAGACATAGAAGAACGAAGAGGTGGAGACGATGACCCGCTTGAACTCCCAGAGGGGACTTCTTTCAGAGTGGACAATAAAAGGTTCTACTTTGATGTGGGCTCTAATAAATATGGAATTTTCCTGAAGGTAAGTGAGGTGAGACCACCTTACCGTAATACTTGCTAAATTCAAATTAATATTTTTTCTTTAGCTCACAAATTACCCCAAATCCAGAGAGAATATCAACCTTTTTCACTGTTGTCAAATCAAGCATAAGGAACAGCCCCATGATACTACAAAAACAGTTGAGGAATAAGGAATAAATCTCTTATGTTACACCTCAGAATAAAGGCATTCGGTGAAAGAAATGAACTGAAGTTCATCATGAATGTAAGGCCTCAGTACTTGACATTCCTCCACGGAAGGGAAGACAAGTATCAACACCACTGGCATCATTTCCAAACTGATCTTATGTTGAATAATTTCCACCACATTGAAGTACCTTTCGACTCTATCCAGTTTTTGGGTTTTGTTTTTTTTAATTCATCAAGCCTTTCGTTTTCAAACCACCATTTGTCAGCCTTGAGGTAGAGAGACATATAGATTTGAAAATACTTTCTTAAGAGATCATGTAACTATATAACTCTGAATTTAAAAATTGAGGGGGGAGGGATAATTTCAACCCACTGCCTCTTACCAGAAACATTTTTTTAAATCTGTAACTGCTTTAGTGTTAACAGGGTGCAAGGTGGTTTTTGTCCCGTATTGTTCTTAAAAGGTTCTCATTTATTGTGATTGTATTGTACTGTATGAGAACAAATCATAAATTGCCTTGTATTGTTTATAATAGACCATACCACGTACTACTTCAGTTTTTATGTTCCAAGTTTTTCAGTGATGCATGTTAACAGTTAGGTCCTAAAATTCTGTGGTGCTAATTCTCCCATACCCAATGGTGCTTTTGTGGATGCTAACTGCACACATGCTGAACAAAGCTTGAAGTTTAAAACTTTCCTCCCTTCCTCTGTTTATATGAAGTAAAATGAAATAACTTGAATTTGTCTCAAAGTATCACTGACAATCTAATAAACTTGTTTATATGTGTGATTAGTTTGGATTCTTAATTATTTTAAGGAAAG